GTTGGCCAGGCTGGTCTCGAACTCCTGGCTTCAAGTGATCTGCCCACCTCGGCCTCCCAAAGTGCTGGGATTACAGGCGTCAGCCTCCGCGCCCAGCCTTGTTACATACTTTCATAATGCTTGTAATATATACTTCTATTTCAACTTACATAAACATGAAATGTAAAAATTTCAATCTGTAAAGAGGTAAGTGGCTACCTCACCTACGATGTGGTAAATAAGACGTGTCAACGCAGCCATCCTGCCCCAGCCGACCAGACCTTAATGCTCCAAAACCATCCGTTTGCGCCTGGAAAACTGAGGAAAGTGTTTATTCCCTTACACACGCTTCGCCAAAGGCCCTGGCACGTAGGGCTTTTTCACTGCTGCGAACGTTAGACCGGCCTGTGATAAGGAGTACAATTAATCTAACTTTGGTATACTATATCCAGAGACCACAGGGGGCTCGCTCTGCGATTTATGGTGCGAGGAGGACCAGACACCCCCTGTGCCCGTCCTACTCCTGCAGATCAAACTCACAGCCACACTTTTCGGAATGAGAAACTGGACAGTAAATGAACGCAAGAACCATGGTGCCCAGGCAGAGAACCCCGCTGGGTTTGCTACGAAGGTTGCGGTGGAGGCGCCCAGTGCACCAGGCGCCAAGGCCCGGTATGTGACCTCACTAACCTCCGCCAGCGCGCACCCTGTCCTGCCCCTTCTCGGGCCAACAACCCCACACGACGCAGCGGTGTGAGAACCAGCAACCGGAACCGCAAAAGCACGGCTTTCCCGGAGCCCGGGCTCTGGACTGGCACCCACTGCGCATGCTCCAGAGCGGCGACCAATGGGAGCCCGGCGCGCAGGGACGGAGGCGGGCCCGGGCCGCTACCGAGAAGCACAGGGACCCGACTTCAGTCATCGACCAATCAGAGCTCACAGCCCCCCACACCCCCTCCCCCCCGGCCCTGAGCCAATTGCCAGCTCGTGTGCGGGAGGGCCGGGTCAAGACTAAGTCAAAGGAGGAGAGGGCAACGCGGTGGGCAGGAGAGAGGCCAACGGCCGCCCGGGGCGAGGGGAGCCGGTAGGACGGGACCAGGACTGGCCGACCCGGCCCCGCGCGGGGAAGGGGGCGCCTTCCTCCCACAACACAAAACGGTGCGCCCGGGTTGGCCGCCCCTCCCCAGTGGTGCGGAAGTTCCTCTTCTTACCCTGCACCCAGAGCCTCGCCAGAGAAGACAAGGGCAGAAAGCACCATGAGTGGGGGCCCAATGGGAGGAAGGCCCGGGGGCCGAGGAGCACCAGCGGTTCAGCAGAACATACCCTCCACCCTCCTCCAGGACCACGAGAACCAGCGACTCTTTGAGATGCTTGGACGAAAATGCTTGGTGAGCTGGGGATCTCCTGCCCCCGCCCCGTCAGACTCCACTGACCCCTGCTTTCCTCTCCCAGACGCTGGCCACTGCAGTTGTTCAGCTGTACCTGGCGCTGCCCCCTGGAGCTGAGCACTGGACCAAGGAGCATTGTGGGGCTGTGTGCTTCGTGAAGGATAACCCCCAGAAGTCCTACTTCATCCGCCTTTACGGCCTTCAGGTGACCCCCCCACCCCCGACTGGACTTGCAAGGCCACTGTGCCTCCCACCCTACACCTCTCCAGGCTGGTCGGCTGCTCTGGGAACAGGAGCTGTACTCACAGCTTGTCTACTCCACCCCCACCCCCTTCTTCCACACCTTCGCTGGAGATGTAAGTGATCAACCAGCCCTCGGGCCTCACTTCTGGGAGGCGGCTGACCCCAAGGTATGTGCAGGACTGCCAAGCGGGGCTGAACTTTGCAGACGAGGACGAGGCCCAGGCCTTCCGGGCCCTCGTGCAGGAGAAGATACAAAAAAGGAATCAGAGGCAAAGTGGAGGTGAGGAGGCCACAGGGGAGGAAAGGAAGTTGATGGTCCTGGCTCCCAATCCATCTATCCACAGACAGACGCCAGCTACCCCCACCACCAACACCAGCCAATGAAGGTGAGTCCTCTAGTGCAAGTAGGGGTAATAAGGTGATAACTCTCTACACATTCCATCTTCCCAGAGAGAAGAGGAGGGCTCCCACCCCTGCCCCTGCATCCAGGTGGAGACCAAGGAGGTGCGTGCTGATTCTTCCCTGTGTCTCTGGATTCAATGAGCCAACCACCCTATTTTCCCCACAGGCCCTCCAGTGGGTCCGCTCTCCCTGGGGCTGGCGACAGTGGACATCCAGAACCCTGACATCACGAGTTCACGATACCGTGGGCTCCCAGCACCTGGACCTAGCCCAGCTGATAAGAAACGCTCAGGGAAGAAGAAGATCAGCAAAGCTGATATTGGTGCACCCAGTGGATTCAAGTGAGAGCCACTCCCCAGTGGACCCACAGATTAGGATTCACTGGAGTCTCTTCACCTCTCCCAGGCATGTCAGCCACGTGGGGTGGGACCCCCAGAATGGATTTGACGTGAGTAACTTCAGAGTCTCTTGGACTCCACTCTCCTGCCCCTGGCCTTTTTCCTCCTGGGCAGGTGAACAACCTCGACCCAGATCTGCGGAGTCTGTTCTCCAGGGCAGGAATCAGCGAGGCCCAGCTCACCGACGCCGAGACCTCTAAACTTATCTACGACTTCATTGAGGACCAGGGTGGGCTGGAGGCTGTGCGGCAGGAGATGAGGCGCCAGGGTGAGACCCTGCTTCCATACGCTCCCTTCTCTAGTTACAGCTATGTGTTATACCCCCTCCACAGAGCCACTTCCGCCGCCCCCACCGCCATCTCGAGGAGGGAACCAGCTCCCCCGGCCCCCTATTGTGGGGGGTAACAAGGGTCGTTCTGGTCCACTGCCCCCTGTACCTTTGGGGATTGCCCCACCCCCACCAACACCCCGGGGACCCCCACCCCCAGGCCGAGGGGGCCCTCCACCACCACCCCCTCCAGCTACTGGACGTTCTGGACCACTGCCCCCTCCACCCCCTGGAGCTGGTGGGCCACCCATGCCACCACCACCGCCACCACCGCCACCGCCGCCCAGCTCCGGGAATGGACCAGCCCCTCCCCCACTCCCTCCTGCTCTGGTGCCTGCCGGGGGCCTGGCCCCTGGTGGGGGTCGGGGAGCGCTTTTGGATCAAATCCGGCAGGGAATTCAGCTGAACAAGGTGAGGACAGGCAGGATGGAGGATTGGGGGTCAAGCCCTCTGTGCTGATCCCTGCCTGCTGCAGACCCCTGGGGCCCCAGAGAGCTCAGCGCTGCAGCCACCACCTCAGAGCTCAGAGGGACTGGTGGGGGCCCTGATGCACGTGATGCAGAAGAGAAGCAGAGCCATCCACTCCTCCGGTGAGCTGATCCTGCCGGGGCCTCAAACCTGGATCTAATCTTTTAAAAAATTTTTTTGAAACAGGGTCTCGCTCTGTGTCCCAGGCTGGAGTACAGTGGTGCAATCATGGCTCAGTGCAGCCTCAACCTCCCAGGCTCAAGCGATCCTCCCGCCTCAGCTCCCAAAGTAGCTGGGACTACAGGCGTGTGCCACCATACCTGGCTAATTTTTGGTGTTTTTTTGGTAGTGATGAGCTCTCACTACCAAGCTCTCACTACTCTCATGTTGCCCAGGCTGCTCTGCAACTCCAGGGCTCAAGCGATCTGCCCCGCCTCAGCCTCCCAGAGTGCTGGGATTACAGGCATGAGCCACCAGGCCTGGCTGTTAACCTAATCTTTTTATAATAATGTTACTATTACTCTCTTAATCTGTCAGCAATACTGTCACTAATCCATTATATGATGCAAATATTAGTATCAACCTACTATAGGAACTTCATCTTTCGACAATGATTTTTTTTTTCTTTTGAGACGGAGTCTTGCTCTGTCACCCAGGCTGGAGTGCAGTGGCGCGATCTTGGCTAACTGCAGACTCTGCCTCCTGGGTTCAAGCGATTCTCCTGCCTCAGCCTTCCGAGTAGCTGGGACTACAGGCACGCCACTACGCCCAGCTAATTTTGATGTTATTGTCATTAACCCCATTATGTGTCAAAAATATTAGCGTTAACCAGACAGGAAGCAATAATATATTATCACACCTTTGCTAATATTATTTAAATTCACCCTATTATGTGATAAATAGGTTAACATTAACCCTTTGTTTGACAATATCTCGACTAACCACATTTTTGACAGCATAAACTTCAACTCCAACTAGAACTCAGACCCCAACTATAATCCCTTTCTTGTCCCAAATGGAAACTCTAACTTGCCCTCCTCTAGCATGAGACCTCAGAACCCCAGGGTCCAGTCCTCACCTCCCAGGCCCTATGAAGCCCCCCACCAACCTCCCAGGGCATCTTATCTTTCTCTTTCCCTCCAGACGAAGGGGAGGACCAGGCTGGCGATGAAGATGAAGATGATGAATGGGATGACTGAGTGGCTGAGTTACTTGCTGCCCTGTGCTCCTCCCCGCAGGACATGGCTCCCCCTCCACCTGCTCTGTGCCCACCCTCCACTCTCCTCTTCCAGGCCCCCAACCCCCCATTTCTTCCCCACCAACCCCTCCAATGCTGTTATCCCTGCCTGGTCCTCACACTCACCCAACAATCCCAAGGCCCTTTTTATACAAAAATTCTCAGTTCTCTTCACTCAAGGATTTTTAAAGAAAAATAAAAGAATTGTCTTTCTGTCTCTCTATAAATCTCAGTCTGTTTACATTCCAAATGTGGGAAT